CGAAGGTCTTATTCTACTGGCCAGCCCTGCTCTAGAGAATCAGAAAAGGCAATTCCTAGGAAAAACCAAGGGAATGTCCTAGGAGTGGAAGTACGGGTGGGAGGCACAAAGACTAACTCTTCTTACATCCAAATGTTACCCGTTGTAGGCCCCAAACCCCTTTAGGATTCAGTCTGAGCAACGAAGCTCACCTTACGCTGCCTGGAAGGCAGAAGGAGAAAACTGTCCTCGGATGGAGAAGATAGCAGTCCCTGTCGCAGCAGCAATTTATATCGCAGGCTCCAGGAGTCAAGTCACAGACACAGATCGGTAAGACTATGAAAGTACGACACAGAGTGAGTGGGATGAAGATCCCCAAACTCTCCCAGGTGCTCACCCTCCTTCTTCCGACAGCCCCACTCCTGCTTTGTGGCAGCTCAACTTTGCTCACAGAATTTTAGATCTCAGAAGTAAGTTTCCACCCCCACAACGTTTTCCCTCACCTGGGAAGAGGTCCACAGTCCTATTCCCAGGGGCCGAGGGAGTCACGAGAGTAGGGACCACTGTAGGGAGTCCAGGCACGGCCGGGCGAGTTGCAGTCGCCTCTGAAGGGGACTGGAGGGTTCCGCCATCCGTCCCTCGCTGCAGCTCCAAAGACGTGGGCACTGCCCCTGATGGGGAGGAAGAGGGCTGAGGCCGGACGCCATCGGGGAACACCAGAAAGAACACTTGCAGGAGCGCGAGCTGTGGGGTGCGCATGGGGCATTCAGGGCCTCCGGGTCCGACGTAGGCCTCCGCGGTCTCCAATCGCATTGCCAGAGCGTGGGTGGGAGGAGTCGCATAGCGTCTGACGCCATCCGCGTGCCTCTTCTCATTGGCTCATGAGAAGGCTGAGAGCTCTTCAACCAATCGAAAGTGGGGTTGTTACAGCTCTTTCAGTGTCCTTCGGTCTGCGCCCTCCTCCTTAACGCGGGCCGGGCCGTGCCTCCGTTGCCTGGCAACCGTCAGTGACGAAGAAGCCCTTGCGCCTTCCTTCCGCTAGGTGGCGGTAGGAGTTCGGCGGACCGAGAGGTTCCGCGCCCACTTCGCGGCCCAGAGGACTGAGCCCGGCCTCCGGTGCAAGGAAACCCCAGAGGCCGGAACTAGAATTGCAAATTTTTTTTCACCCCGGATTCCAACGGTGAGAAACCCTTTCTATGGAAGAATAATGTTATTCCTTTTCTTTATAACTTATCCTGTTTCAGGCATTCTGTTATAAGCAACAGAGAATGAACGAAGACAGAAAATTGGAACCAAGAAGTGGGATTTTGCTGATGACAAATACCTGAAAATGGGGAAGCAGCTTTGGAACTAGGTAATGAGCAGGGGCTGGAAGAGTTTGAAGGATACATTTGTTCTCTCTTCTCTCAAATAAACAGAGCCCCAACTTTTTACTGAGCACAATATAGCCAAAAGATGACATTGCCCAGCCTCTTTCGCAGATAGCTGTGGCTATTCCAGGATCCCAGAAAATGGTAGCCACAAATGAAGGCCTCTGAAGCAGAACTGCCCTGGATCTTTACTGTGCTGGTGCCCTCTCGGACTTTCTCTTGCCCTTCTGTCTCTGGCCTCTCATTCTCCCCCGAGAAATGGAAACTAGAATTCCTCTTCCCCCAGGTGGGTCATAGAAGCCAGCAACAAAACCTAAACTTTTCTCCTATTAACCTGCCTTTTTTGTCAGCGATTGTCAGTGAAACTTCAGAGGGCAAAGGGGAAGTTTTCCTTGGCCCCTCCAGTTTTGGTGCTGTGAACAGGATACCAAAGCTGCTCTGTTCTTCTGGAAGCTGCAATGAAGGGAACCAAGGACCTGACAAGCCAGCAGAAGGGTAAGAAATTCTTACCAGTCAGGCTCCCGGCCTTGGTATTTTTTTCTTCTGCTTTTGGTTTTAGAGTCTAACGTGAAGACATTTTGCTCCAAGAATATCCTAGCCATCCTTGGCTTCTCCTCTATCATAGCTGTGATAGCTTTGCTTGCTGTGGGGTTGACCCAGAACAAAGCATTGCCAGAAAACGTTAAGGTAAGTCAAATATATCTGTGTGTTTGTGTGTAACTGATAAGTTTTTGGTCTGTGTTGCTTTCAGTATGGGATTGTGCTGGATGCGGGTTCTTCTCACACAAGTTTATACATCTATAAGTGGCCAGCAGAAAAGGAGAATGACACAGGCGTGGTGCATCAAGTAGAAGAATGCAGGGTTAAAGGTAAGATGAAGACCAAGGGAAGGGGAGGCCAAAAAAGATTGTTATCTTCTACATTTTTTCCTAGGTCCTGGAATCTCAAAATTTGTTCAGAAAGTAAATGAAATAGGCATTTACCTGACTGATTGCATGGAAAGAGCTAGGGAAGTGATTCCAAGGTCCCAGCACCAAGAGACACCCGTTTACCTGGGAGCCACGGCAGGCATGCGGTTGCTCAGGTATAGCAGCATGTAGGGACCAAGAGTATCTGAAAATGATAACCTCAGCTCTTCCTTTGTACAGGATGGAAAGTGAAGAGTTGGCAGACAGGGTTCTGGATGTGGTGGAGAGGAGCCTCAGCAACTACCCCTTTGACTTCCAGGGTGCCAGGATCATTACTGGCCAAGAGGAAGGTGCCTATGGCTGGATTACTATCAACTATCTGCTGGGCAAATTCAGTCAGGTGAATATCTCACAGCATCCATGGAGGTGGCTCTTCTAGCACTGGTAACTGTACTGTCTTTCAGAAAACAAGGTGGTTCAGCATAGTCCCATATGAAACCAATAATCAGGAAACCTTTGGAGCTTTGGACCTTGGGGGAGCCTCTACACAAGTCACTTTTGTACCCCAAAACCAGACTATCGAGTCCCCAGATAATGCTCTGCAATTTCGCCTCTATGGCAAGGACTACAATGTCTACACACATAGCTTCTTGTGCTATGGGAAGGATCAGGCACTCTGGCAGAAACTGGCCAAGGACATTCAGGCAAGTATAACTCAATCCAGACCTGCCCCCTTACATGATGCTTTCAAGTGATTTTTCCATTCAGGTTGCAAGTAATGAAATTCTCAGGGACCCATGCTTTCATCCTGGATATAAGAAGGTAGTGAACGTAAGTGACCTTTACAAGACCCCCTGCACCAAGAGATTTGAGATGACTCTTCCATTCCAGCAGTTTGAAATCCAGGGTATTGGAAACTATCAACAATGCCATCAAAGCATCCTGGAGCTCTTCAACACCAGTTACTGCCCTTACTCCCAGTGTGCCTTCAATGGGATTTTCTTGCCACCACTCCAGGGGGATTTTGGGGTAAGTTTGTGAAATGATGAGGTATAGGATGTACACAGCCTAAAACTGCGATTTTCTCTTGTAGGCATTTTCAGCTTTTTACTTTGTGATGAAGTTTTTAAACTTGACATCAGAGAAAGTCTCTCAGGAAAAGGTGACTGAGATGATGAAAAAGTTCTGTGCTCAGCCTTGGGAGGAGGTAAGTGACTAGGCACAGCAGCTCTAACAGCACGAGTATGATCTCCCCCTCACTTCACTTCTAGATAAAAACATCTTACGCTGGAGTAAAGGAGAAGTACCTGAGTGAATACTGCTTTTCTGGTACCTACATTCTCTCCCTCCTTCTGCAAGGCTATCATTTCACAGCTGATTCCTGGGAGCACATCCATTTCATTGGCAAGGTAATTTGGGGGCCTGTTGGGCTGGGGGGAGGAACCACAAACAGACTTTCCCCACTGTTTGCAGATCCAGGGCAGCGACGCCGGCTGGACTTTGGGCTACATGCTGAACCTGACCAACATGATCCCAGCTGAGCAACCATTGTCCACACCTCTCTCCCACTCCACCTATGTCTTCCTCATGGTTCTATTCTCCCTGGTCCTTTTCACAGTGGCCATCATAGGCTTGCTTATCTTTCACAAGCCTTCATATTTCTGGAAAGATATGGTATAGCAAAAGCAGCTGAAATATGCTGGCTGGAGTGAGGAAAAAAATCGTCCAGGGAGCATTTTCCTCCATCGCAGTGTTCAAGGCCATCCTTCCCTGTCTGCCAGGGCCAGTCTTGACGAGTGTGAAGCTTCCTTGGCTTTTACTGAAGCCTTTCTTTTGGAGGTATTCAATATCCTTTGCCTCAAGGACTTCGGCAGATACTGTCTCTTTCATGAGTTTTTCCCAGCTACACCTTTCTCCTTTGTACTTTGTGCTTGTATAGGTTTTAAAGACCTGACACCTTTCATAATCTTTGCTTTATAAAAGAACAATATTGACTTTGTCTAGAAGAACTGAGAGTCTTGAGTCCTGTGATAGGAGGCTGAGCTGGCTGAAAGAAGAATCTCAGGAACTGGTTCAGTTGTACTCTTTAAGAACCCCTTTCTCTCTCCTGTTTGCCATCCATTAAGAAAGCCATATGATGCCTTTGGAGAAGGCAGACACACATTCCATTCCCAGCCTGCTCTGTGGGTAGGAGAATTTTCTACAGTAGGCAAATATGTGCTAAAGCCAAAGAGTTTTATAAGGAAATATATGTGCTCATGCAGTCAATACAGTTCTCAATCCCACCCAAAGCAGGTATGTCAATAAATCACATATTCCTAGGTGATACCCAAATGCTACAGAGTGGAACACTCAGACCTGAGATTTGCAAAAAGCAGATGTAAATATATGCATTCAAACATCAGGGCTTACTATGAGGTAGGTGGTATATACATGTCACAAATAAAAATACAGTTACAACTCAGGGTCACAAAAAATGCATCTTCCAATGCATATTTTTATTATGGTAAAATATACATAAATATAATTCACCATTTTAACATTTAATTCATATTAAATACGTACAAATCAGTGACATTTAGTACATTCACAGTGTTGTGCCACCATCACCACTATTTAGTTCCAGAACATTTGCATCATCAATACATTGTCTAGAGACAAGACTATCCTGGGTAGGCAGAAACCATAGATCTTTTGTGTTTACAGCTATGGAAACCAACTGTACCATAAAGATAGTTCACTGAGTTTTAAAGCCAAGCCACATCTTATTTTTCCAAGGTTTAATTTAGTGAGAGGGCAGCATTAGTGTGGAGTGGCATGCTTTTGCCCTATCGTGGAATTTACACATCAGAATGTGCAGGATCCAAGTCTGAAAGTGTTGCCACCCGTCACACAACATGGGCTTTGTTTGCTTATTCCATGAAGCAGCAGCTATAGACCTTACCATGGAAACATGAAGAGACCCTGCACCCCTTTCCTTAAGGATTGCTGCAAGAGTTACCTGTTGAGCAGGATTGACTGGTGATGTTTCATTCTGACCTTGTCCCAAGCTCTCCATCTCTAGATCTGGGGACTGACTGTTGAGCTGATGGGGAAAGAAAAGCTCTCACACAAACCGGAAGCCAAATGTCCCCTATCTCTTGAATGATCAAGTCACTTTTGACAACATCCAGGTGAATATAAAAACTTAATAAAGCTGTGGAAAGGAACTCTTAATCTTCTTTTCTGCTACTTAGGTTAAATTCACTAGATCTTGATTAGGAATCAAAATTCGAATTGGGACATGTTCAAATTCTTTCTTGTGGTAGTTGCCTATACTGTCATCGCTGCTGTTGGTTGAGCATTTGTGGTGTACCACGCTGTGTGCTCAAGGGTATTACATTCATCTTCTCATTTAATCCTCACAACAATCTGAAGAAGGTAGGTATTACAATTCCCACTTCATAGAAACAGAAACTGAGGTTCAGAGAGGTTAAGTCATTTGCCCAAATGGCTGAGCCAAAGCCTACCATGTACCTAACCTTTATTTTCTTTCCCGAACATACCAGGCTGTCTCCTCATAACTTCCAAGCATGCACTTAAAACTCCACATGAATACAAGGTTCATGGGACTTGGTATTCATAGAAAGGGAGGCAGAAAGCTGGTCTGTTCCTGATAGGCTTGTAATTTAATATCATTCTGTTCATGTGCTTTGGATGGAAGCACATCTGGCATATGATGCTAATCAGTGGTTCCCATACCCCTGGCTTCCTAATTTTAATGTTTGCTCACAGCATAGTAGATTGACATCAAATAGTGGCCGATGATGATGAAAATAAAGGTCAAATAAGTTGAGCCAATAACAGCCGCTTTTTTCCTTCTGTCTGCGTATACAAAGCACTGTCATGCACACAATCTATTCTGACCCTCACAACAACCCATAAGGGTGTAAATAGTATTTCCATTTTACAAATGAGGATCACACAAACTACTACATGGCAGAGCAGATACTCCAACTCATGTCTTCTGGTTGAAGCCTATTGCTTTTTCTTTTCTAAACACTTTCCCTCAGCAAGTTGGAATTAGACTTCACAAGTCTCCTTCAGAGAACACAAATCTTTTCTTATTCCATTCCTGTTTGGTTGCCTACGTCCAATCTCCCCCTCCCCAGAGATGCCAAAAAAAAAATCCTTTAAGGTATTTGGGAGCCAAACTCAACTTGTTAAAATCTCAAATTATGGAGACAATCAGCAGACACAACCTAACCCCAATTATTTTGGCAGGAAGGTTGGTTTAGAGGCAGATCCAGCAATCTGCTTTGGGCCACTCTGGGTGGGGTAGGTGAAATAAGATTGGTCACTGTTAACTAATTTTAATATTGGATTGGCCATTGGTTATCACTGATTACCATTCTCCCCTGGATTTTCACCCAGGACTCAAAACTTGGTTCTGCTAACCCTGTTCCTTTATGAGGAACCTTTTAAAGATTCCTTTATAAGGTGGGAGTTTTTTTTCTATGAACCTATAGGGGAGAAAAAAGATCAGCAGAAGTCATTACTTTTTTTTTTTTTTTTTTTTTTTTTTGAGAGAGAGTCTCACTCCATTGCCCAGGCTGGAGTGCAGTGGTGCTATCTCGGCTCACTGCAACCTCCGCCTCCTGGGTTCAAGCAATTCTCCTGCCTCAGCCTCCCGAGTAGCTGGGATTGCAGGTGCCCACCACCACACCCGGCTAATTTTTGTATTTTTAGTAAAGACAGGGTTTCACCATGTTGGCCAGGCTGGTCTCCAACTCCCAATCTCAGGTGATCCTATTGCCTCGGGCTCCCAAAGTGCTGGGATTACAGGAGTGAGCCACCATGCCTGGCCAGAAGTGGTTACTTCTGTAGACAAAAGAATAATGCTACTTAATCAGGCTTTCTGTGTGACAAGAAAGAGAAAGAAAATAAAGAAGTTTCAATTCATCCAATTCTTAATAAGAAATATGTAAATAAAATTTTTTAAAATTACACTTCATTTTAATGTTGTATCAGTCAAGGTCCCTGCAAGAGATGGATGGTATGGTACACTCAAACTGGGTAACACAGGAGAGTTTTCAGAAAGCAACTAAATCCAAAATACTATCAAGGAATCAATATAAAAATTGTTAATATTTTTCTCATACTAAATTTTCAAAATATTTTGTGTCTATTACATTTACAGCACATCTTAATTAGGACTAGCTGTGTGTTCACCTCACATGTGGCTTGTAGCTACCATACTGGACAGCACATGTCCAAAAAAATACACGTAAAGTTAAAGTTTAAAAGACACAGGAACTAAGCCCTCATTGTCTTTCCCTTGGGAGGTAGTTTAAAGAGCTATAGATGCTGTAACATTCTTGCTATTATTTATTATATATGACATTATTCCTAAAAAAGCTTTTGAGATCCTAGGTTGTATTCCTCAGGTTTTGTTGCCTTCCCATGAAGATGTGAAGGCAGGGATGCCTGTTATTCAGTCCAAGATGCATGACAAGAGACCTTGGGAAAGTTTCATCTGGATTTAAAGATTAATTCTTGATGCTTACATTCCATACTCAAAATGTAAATTTGAATATTAAAATAAAGATGATTTTTTTTTTGGAGCTAGTCTTGCTCTGTTGCCCAGGCTGGAATGCAGTGGCATGATCATGGCTCACTGCAGCCTCGACCTCCCAAGCTCAAGCAAGGCTACAGGTGTGCACCTAAGTAGCTAGGACTACAGGTGTGCACCACCATGTCTAGCTATTTTTTTTTCTGTAGAGACAGGGTTTTCCTATGTTGTCCAGGCTGGTCTCGAACTCCTGCCCTCAAGCAATCCTCCTGCCTTGGCCTCCCAAAGTGTTGAGATTACAGGCGTAAGCCACTGCACCTGGCCAAGATGAATATTTTAATAGCTCACAGAACAAAGTTTGCCACATAATGATAAAATTACTATGAAAATATATTCCCTTTATTGTCAGTTTAAAAGATGAACTGAGTTTCACCCAAACTGGTCTGGCCCCTCTCTGATTCAAATACCAATAGTTGCTCTGATTCAAATTCCAACTGTTAGAACATGACAGCTGCTCATAACTAGCTTTGCTTACTAACCATGTTTCTTTCCATTTGTATTAGGTCCTTTACTTTTTATAACAGCCTCAAAGTTTCATGAATTGCTGCAGTAAACATTGATTTTCATGTTTGTGAGTCTGCAAGCCAGCTGGGCAGCTCTACTTCAGGTGGTAAGGGTGGATCAGACCTATTCCATATACCTCTTGTTCTCCTTGTCCAGTGGTTTCTAGGGATATGTTCTCATGATGAACCCCGCAGAGGCTCGTGAAAGTGAGAGGAAACTAGGATGCCTCTTAAGGTCTTGGTCAGGATGGGGTCTCCTGTCACTTCTGTCACAGGCTATTGTAAGTCATATGAGCAAGCTCAATAAAATATAAACAAGTCAGATAAACAGTGGGAGGAATGGCAAAGTCATATGGCCAAGGCCATGAGTGATTAATTTTAACACAGGAAAAAAGTAAAGCATTAAATGCGATTATTTAATATACAATGTCTTATTAACTGAAATATAAAATGTGTTTACTGTAAAATATAATCTGTTTATCTCACCAAAGAAATATTATCTTTAAAAAATGTCATTACTTCTAAGACATCATCAGTCTGCAACTTCTTTCCATAGCCTTAATCAGGATGCTGTGGCAGCTCCCACATTAGCCTCGCATTCTAAACTGGTAGATGTCCTAGGAAACCATACATCTATGTATTTTTCTTATTTTATACGTTTAGGACAATGTATAGCTAATTACCCAACTTTTTATTTGCATACAAATCTAATACAACTGAACACAATCAGTTTTATCACAGGTATAATGGATTTTTCAATAGTGAGGAGGTGCCTCCATGAGCCTTCTCTTTAGAAAAGTGGCATTCAAGACTCTTCATTTGAAGTGAAGATTGCTATGTCTTTTGCATTGCTCTATTTTACATAAATTAAGTTATAAATTGACACTATAATCAACTGACACCATGATCAGTGATGATGATCACCCTCATCAGCACTAGAGTTGACTTGTTTTTATAACCCCTTTGCATGTATGTTGAATAGCAAAGTTCATCAGAGAACATGTATTAGTCAATGGTAAGTAAGATACTCTCATCTAAGAAATAACATCACCTCTTCTAATGAAGTTCTAAGAAGAGAGGGAAGAAAAAGTCTTGGGAGCTAGTCAGGGAATAGTGTGTATTTGCAATTACCTAAACTGAACTCTACCATTACTCCTAACCCAGTTCCTCCTCCTGTGTTTTACATGATTAATGCCACCCCTGCCTCAATGAACCAAGATCAGCTCCATCACTGGGACCTCCCCATTCTGCCTGTGCAATATTTTTCTTTTTTATTTCTCCTTCTAATATTACTGTTATTGCTCCAGTAAAGAGCTGTAATATATTTTACCTGGACTGATACCAGGAATGGTGGTGTTGCTTCCAATCTGTTGCTGCTAGATTAATCTTTGCAAAGCACAGGCTTAATTTCATTGCTGCTCAACTAAAACCACTGGTGGCTTTCCATTGCCTACAAAATAAAGTCAACCTCCCCATCAGACATTCAAGGCTTTCAATGATCCATGGCCGCCAGCTCTCTCCAGGCTCATATCCCACTCCACTCCTCTGATGTTTCCTACACTACACTACACTATACTACACTACAGCCAGGTAGAATGACTGTTCACCCAACACCACTCAGGTTGTCTTCTCAACTTGGAATACTCTTGCACCTTCAAAGCTCATTTCAAATGCCCCTTCATTTGTGAAGCCTTCTCCAAATTTCCAAGTCAGAATGTCTCTTCCTTGTGCTACCACAACCCTTTAACTGAGCCTCCATTAGTGCACTGAGACCATTCTGTTCAGTGTCTGGGTGAAGCTTCCTGGTGAAAAATATGTTACCTATTTCTTTCTGAAAAGTTGGATTCAGGGATATTATCACGGACCTAAGGTAATAGTTCTAGCCAACCTCCCTGTCCACTGCCAGGCCGACTACAAACCCTTCTGTTGCTGGCGAGCTGGTCCGCACCACTAGTTCTGCTTCACTCTATTTATCTCTTGATGTAACCATCTTCTTTCTCCAGGTTTTAAGAACCAGCCCAACTCCTGGTTCCCTGATGAAGCTTTTATTCCCCTAGCCACATGGAACTTTTCCTTTTTGGAACATGCCTTTAGTTTCTGTGTAGTTTGCCATGCAGCACTTCATTGTACACATTATTAAAACAGAATTTTAAGGATTAGAATGAACCTTAAAAGATCATGCATCTCAAAATTTAATGTACATACAAATTACCCAGGGATTTTGTTGAAATAAAAATTATTTAATTTTAATTAATATAAATAATTCAGTAGGTCTGGGGTGAGGCCTGAGGTTTTACATTTCCAACAAGCTGCCAGGTAAAGCCAATACATCTGTCCAGGAATCACACTTTGCGTATCAAAGGTCTAGATGACATTATCATTCCAAAGAGTTTCTTTTACAGGCTCTCAGATCAGTGTTCATCCACTACCTGACTACTGTCATTCACAGGCATTCTGTTCCACAGCAGGCCAGCTAACGTGGTATTTACAAAGCTCACTCCTCTTATACAACAATCCAAGTGTTTCTTTTGTCAGTTGTCTGTGCCCCAGGAGATCCCTCTCTGCCTTGCCTTGCCCTCTGCCTTTGGAGACCAGCACCTCATACTCAGTGAAGGCCTGGAGTGCTTAAGAGGGATTTCTTCCAGCTCTCTTGCCCTGGTCTTCAGTGTATTAGATGTATTACCTCCATGCTCTCAGTAGAGGCCCATAGGAAAGAGTAGGTAGGTTATGCCAGCTCACACGCATCCTTTAAAAATGGTTTAGAAGTTTAGCTGGTTTCTTATTACTCCTGTCTATGGATGTTTCCTTCTGTCACTCTACTAGGGATGAAACAGCTAATCATGTTCAATAGTTACATTTAGATTGGTTTTTAAAAACTATGATTGTATTAGTTCGTTTCCATGCTGCTGATAAAGACATATCTGAGACTGGAAACAAAAAGGGTTTAATTGGACTTACAGTTCCACATGGCTGGGGAGGCCTCAAAATCAGGTGGGAGGCAAAAGGTACTTCTTACGTGGTGGCATCAAGAGCAAAATGAGGAAGAAGCAAAAGCAGAAACTCTTCATAAACCCACCAGATCTTGTGGGACTTATTATCACGAGAATAGCACAGAAAAGACTGGCCTCCATGATTCAATTACCTCCCACTGCGTCCCTCCCACAACATGTGGGAATTCTGGGAGATACAATTCAAGTTGAGATTTGGGTGGGGACACAGCCAAACCATATCATTCCTCCCTGGGCTCCTCCAAATTTCATAATCCTCACATTTCAAAACCAATCATTCCTTCCCAACAGTTCCCCAAAGTCTTAACTCATTTCAGCATTAACCCAAAAGTCCACAGTCCAAAGTCTCATCTGAGACAAGGCAAGTCCCTTCCACTTACAAGCCTGTAAAAGCAAGCTAGTTACCTCCTAGATACAATGGGGGGTACAGGTATTGGGTAAATACAGCTGTTCCAAATGAGAGAAATTGGCCAAAACAAAGGGGTTACAGGGTCCATGCAAGTCTGAAATCCAGTGGGGCAGTCAAATTTTAAAGCTCCATAATGATCTCCTTTGACTCCATGTCTCACATTCAGGTCATGCTGATGCAAGAGATAGGTTCCCATGGTCTTGTGCAGCTCCGCCCCTGTGGCTTTGCAGAGTACAGCCTCCCTCCTGGCTGCTTTCTCAGGCTGATGTTGAGTGTCTGTAGCTTTTCCAGGCACAAGATGCAAGTTGGTGGTTGATCTACCATTCTGGGGTCTACCATTCTGGGGTCTACCGTTCTGGGACTGTGGCCTTCTTCTCACAGCTCCACTAGGCAGTGCCCCAACAGGGACTCTGTGTGGGGGCTCTGCCCCACATTTCCCTTCCACACTGCCCTAGGAGAGGTTCCCCATGAGGGCTCTGCCCCTGCAGCAAACTTTTGCCTGGACATCCAGGTGTTTCCATATATATTCTGAAATCTAGGCAGAGGTTCCCAAATCTCAATTCTTGACATCTCTGCACCCACAGGCTCAACATCACATGGAAGCTGCCAATGCTTGGGGCCTCTACCCTCTGAAGCCACAGCCCAAGCTCTATGTTGGCTCCTTTCAGCCATGGCTGGAGCAGCTGGGACACAGGGCACCAAGTCCCTAGGCTGCACACAGCACAGAGACCCTGGGCCCAGCCCACAAAACCACTTTTTCCTCCTGGGCCTCTGGGCCTGTGATGGGAGGGGCTGCCATGAAGGTCTCTGACATGACCTGGAGACATTTTCCCCATGGTCTTGGGGATTAACATTAGGCTCCTTGCTGCTTATGCAAATTTCTGCAGCCAGCTTGAATTTCTCCTTAAAAAAAATGGGTTTTTCTTTTCTACTGCATCATCAGGCTGCAGATTTTCCACATTTATGCTCTTGTTTCCCTTTTAAAACAGAATGTTTTTAACAGCACCCAAGTCACCTTTTGAATGCTTTGCTGCTTAGAAATTTATTCCACCAGATACCCTAAGTCATCTCTCTCAAGCTCTAAGTTCCACAAATCTCTAGGGCAAGGGTGAAATGCTGCCAGTCTCCTTGCTAAAACATAACAAGGGTCACCTTTACTTCAGTTCCCAACAAGGTCTTCATCTCCATCTGAGACCACCTCAGCCTGGACCTTATTGTTCATATCACTATCAGTATTTTTGTCAATGCCATTCACAGTCTCTAGGAGGTTCCAAACTTTCCTACATTTTCCTATCTTCTTCTGAGCCCTCCAGATTATTTCAACACCCAGTTCCAAAGTTGCTTCCACATTTTCGGGTATCTTTTCAGCAATGCCCCACTCTACTGGTACTATTAGTCCATTTTCATGCTGCTGATAAAGACATACCTGAGACTGGGAACAAAAAGAGGTTTAATTGGACTTATAGTTCCACCTGGCTGGGGAGGCCTCAGAATCATGGCAGGAGGTGAAAGGCATTTCTTACACGGCAGCAGCAAGAGAAAAATGAAGAAGCAGCAAAAGCAGAAACCCCTGATAAAACCATCAGATCTCGTGAGACTTATTCACTATCACAAGAATAGCATGGGAAAGACCAGCCCCCTTGATTCAATTACCTCCCCCTGGGTCCTGTGGGAATTCTGGAAGGTACAATTCAAGTTGAGATTTGGGTGGGGACACAGCCAAACCATATCAATGATTTTGTACTTTAACCAGCTGAATGGAAGTACAATCTCTTGCTATATGACACAATAATTATTTGCAAAATGAGTAAACATATCATAAGGAAATTATTTTTACAAGGTTTGAAACCTGAAATGCAGTCTATTATCATACATAACTAAAAATAGAGCCTCAATAAACAGATTCCCAGTTTTGAAAATGCAACATTTGTACTCCACATTGTCAGTTTTCTTAGGTATATTTATAAATACTCCTATAAAAATGTAAAGAAACACATAATGTAGATTGCTAATTTTATAATAACACAAGTTGATTTTGACATCCAACTTATTAATTATGAAATGACTTTTGGCCTAGTAACAATGAAAATGGGGGCAAATACAGATAAATGGTAATTCTTAGAATGAACTACTCAGCACCAATTCTAAGTTTTTCTTGATGGTAAATCATAATGTTCCCTTTCTCCTCGGTTCTGCAATCTATAGGCATACCATAATTGTAATCAATAGCTTAAAAATATGTCTCTCTGTCCTATTCTGTATCTGTATCTCTTGGATTTTTACCTTTGCAATAGTCAACTGAACCATCTTCTTGGAGTACTCATGAAGATGGAAGTCTACATGGAGAATACAGGATGAATCCACTCTGTCTCCTGCAGTGAAGTCTGTTTGAAGGATGTATTTGGCTGTCTTCTGGACAGGCCATTCTAATAACAGAAACAAACAAGTTATTTTAAAACTTATTGGAATATTCAAATATTAACCAAAGTAGAAAAATATAATACACATCCATGTGCCCATCACAGAACTTCACTGATTATCATCATTTAGCCAGTCTTGAAGAAGCAAGTGCTAATTACAATCACAAATGAAACAAGATTCAGACTTCATGAAGAGCACTGCGCTATAATAAAAGAAGAAATGAGCACATACATTCTTTTACTGACAGTCAAATGGTGAAGGTGGGCAGAATCATTATGTGATGCAACATGGCAAAAGTATACAGACAGTGCATCCAGAGGAAGGCACCTTGCTGAATGACTAGAATGGAAGTAGGAGACATTTTGCAGGCCCCCTTCATCCTGCAGGGAGAACCAGAACCACAGCAGCTCTATTTGCCTATTCCTCTTTAAATTACAAAGTTAAAATTTGGGAGTAGTAGAAAATCAATTGGTTATCTTATAGAGTCTCCTAGAATATTTCATTGGCATTGAGAAGGTGGAAAATGCAAATTATATACTTTAAAATGTAATTTTTGCTTTTCACATATGCTTAAAGCCTAAAACCTCTTAATAAACTTCTTCTGAAATATACATTTGTGGGACAATTCTAGTATGTTTTAAAT